CCCTATCATGGCTATGGCAGTCATGTCCTGTGAAAAATTCCATTAATGACCTCCACGTTTTATGATGTGTAGAGCAAAATCTCAGTCTCCCTGAGTAAGGCCTGCTCCATGTGGACACCTGGCTTTCTCCCTTGTCTACCTCCCTCAGTGGAGAGTCCACCTGCTGGTAGTGCACTCCTTAGGTGCCTGTCTCTGGCTGTCCTGTGCCACCTGCACAGAGTCATGCATGAGCTCCACTGTGGGAAGTCTCTAGAGATGAGCTGAGCTTACCCTACACCAACTGAAAGAGTCTATCTAAGTCCTGAAGATCACAAGTCATCCTCATATTCCCATGAATGTGAATGGAAGTTGGGCCTGCTCAGAGAATCATCAGGGCTCTTTATTGTGGCCTGGAGCCAACTGCCAAGGAGTGCCTAGGAACACACTCAGTAAGAGTGTTGCCCTCAGGCCAGATCAGACTTGAACCTGCAGAGAAATCCCCTAGGTATGTCAGCAATTGCTCATTTGGATGCTATAAACTTGAAGTTGTGAAAAATATAAAGACTTACATTATCCAGTCTCTCCTGGCAAAATATGTAGGTTTAATCATTCCTGAATTTTCCTTAGTTCACACAGATATACAAATATATATCCTAAAAATTGGCATTGGTAGGCGTGTCAAGTTATCATTTTAAAAACATAGAAACCTGAACAAGATGTATCACTCCAGTCTAGAATGTCTATATGCAGAGTATCCACAAAAAACCAAACTTCAACAGTCTTTCATGTCTATATTTCTTCAACATTCTTTGTCTTCAACATTCTTTCATGTCTAGAATGTCTATATGCAGAGTATCCACAAAAGACCCAAACTTCTTTCATTTAAAGAACCAAACTTCTTTAAATAAAAATGACTCACAATAATTTAATATTTTACCATTTACAAAGAGATTAACTACAACAATATTGATCTTGAGTTAATTTCCCACGAATAACATTTTCATTTCTTAAAATTTGCTGAATGGAAAGCCAGAAAGTAGAGTGAAGCAAGTAATGTGTGTGTGAGTAGTCATTGGATACATACATAACAGTGAGCAAGTTTATCAGCTCCTGCATGGCAGTGTTCTGATGATCTTTTGCTGCAAAAGAGCTACACCCCAAATTAGTGGCTTAAAGTAAAAGCTTACTAGTGTATATGATGATTCTGTTGGTCCAGGATTTGGAAAGGGCATGGCAGGAGGTCTCATCTCTGCTTCACAATGCCGATGATTTAGCTGGGAGGACCCAAAATGCTGGAAAAGCTGATGGGTGCTGATTCTCTCCAGCTTTTCAGGTAGGTAGCTTGGGGTTTTTTACAGCATGGCGTGAACACGACTGATATTTTCTTTAATTTTTAGATCCAGATATACATTGGGTAAAATCTACTTCATAGGTTTTCAAAGGAGCATTCTTCTGAGCAAATCTGAAAACTCTCTAAACTCTATTGGTATGTTACTCTTTATCTTTATATGAATTTAATGTATTATATATCCACTTAAATACTGTTGCAGCAAAGGAGACAGAAGAAGGAAGAGAGACGGTAACAAGGAAAGAAGGATGGAAGAGAAGGCATGAGGACGGCTATTTGGAAATGGCACAGAGGCATTTACAGAGATCATTATGTCCTTGGGTCTCTTACCTTCCTCAGCCCTATGCAGAGTATGTATCTTCTTCATTTTAAACTTTTAACCTCTGAACGAACATTCACCTCATTTTTTTCTAGACATTCCAAGGTGATTCTAAATGGCAATTTGCACTGTCATTTTAAAAGAATTTCTCAGATATTTGCTGGGCACTTTATGGAAGGAGACACTGAGGTAAAGATGTTAAGCTGCATACCCCTAGTGAGACCTGGCCAACTGAGACCGGATCTCCTTACAGGCTTGAAGAAGTAAGCAGCCATGTTGGAAAAGTCTTCATGGCAAGAAACTATGAGTTCCTTGCCTATGAGGCCTCTAAGGACCGCAGGCAGCCTCTAGAACGAATGTGGACCTGCAACTACAACCAGCAAAAAGACCAGTCATGCAACCACAAGGAAATAACTTCTACCAAAGCTGAATGAGTTTGGAAGCAGATTCTTCCCAGCCAATCCTTCTGATGACAATGTAGTCTGGCCAACATCTTCACTGGACTCTGACGGACTCTGTGTCTGGGACCCAGCTGATAACACGTGGTAATATGTTTTATAAAATTATATTTTTATGATTCTTATTATTGTTTTGTTTCCTTGTTTTTAGGTGATGGGATTGTATTTGCAACTCTCTGGTCAGTAAGTGATAAAATGCCATTTCTATGCACCCACCTGGCCTGTGTGACTGGGAGAATCTCTCTTTTTATTAAATGTGCTTCAAGTTTTAACAACTGACTTTTGTTAGTGATATGATTTATCTAC